ATAGCGAAGACATAGAATCAACCCAAATGCCCATCAATGATAGACTGGATTAAAAAAATGTGGTACGTATACACCATGGAATACTACACAGCCATAAAAAGGAACGAGATAATGTCCTTTGCAGGGACATGGATGGAACTAGAAGCCATTATCTTCAGCAAACTAACACAGAAACAGAAAACCAAACATTGCATGTTCTCACTTATAAGTAGGAGCTGAACAATGAGAACACATGGGCACAGGGAGAGGAACAACACACACTGGGGCCTGTAGGGGGAGGAGCTGGGGAGAGGGAGAGCATTGGGAAGAATAGCTTAATAGATGCAAGGCTTAATGGGTTGATAGGTGTAGCGAACCACCATGGCACACATTTACCTATGTAACAAAACTGCACATCCTGCAAATGTACCCTGGAACAAAATAAAATAAAATAAGAAATAGAGGTTTGAGTCTTTCCTGGTAAGCATATTTATGCTCTACCACAGACGGTTCAGCCTTGGGGCAAGACAGTCTTTCTCCTAATTTTTGTAGTTTTGAACATTCTAAAGTTTTTGTTGTTGTTGTTGTTGTTTTCCCTGAGGACAGAGGCAACTTTGGGGAAGTACTTTGTCGGGTAGGATGGAATCTGGGGCCTTTAGTTTTCCTTCCAAGAGCCCATAGGAGGTTTTGGGTGCCTTCTCAATGCTGGCATGAGAAAATATAAAGCAGATGGACAGTGAACTTTGGTATATTCACTCCTTATGAATGTTATGTGGAAAAGTGGAAGAACATAAGCTGTTTGTCTATGCTATGTTTACAATTGGTTTGCTCTATTTTGTGCATGTGGACAAAAATGGGGGAAAAATGAAAGCTGTGTTAGGATAATGGGTATACGGCTGAATTTTCCAGGAATTTCTATAATAACACCAAATCGCATGTTTTAATGCCCACCGTGAACAAAGAAGACCGGAACCCTCGCAACTCGTTTTGACGTTTTCTGGTCGGCGGTAAAAGCTCGGTTCCCGGCCCTCCCGGAAGTTGTTGCACAGTTGTTTCCGGGAAGCGGGACTCCAAATGGGTCGCAGTCGCAGCCGCTCTCCACGGAGGGGTGAGTCCTGTAGCAATTCGGAGGATATGGGGTCAGTTCTGCAATTTGTGTGCGTTTGCATTAGAACGTAGGCGTTCCCGGTCCACATCCCGGGAGAGAGAACGCAGGCGCCGAGAAAGGTCCAGGTCTCGGGAGAGAGATCGGAGAAGGAGCCGCTCGCGATCCCCGCACCGAAGACGCTCCCGGTAAGGGCAGAAAATAAGCCAAGAGTTTTATTCTGTTTCTAACATCTTTGCTTATAAATATTAGATCTCCAAGACGACATAGATCCACATCTCCTTCCCCTTCTCGACTGAAAGAAAGAAGAGATGAGGAAAAGAAAGAAACAAAAGAAACAAAGAGCAAAGAACGGCAGATTACTGGTAATGTTATTAGATAAATAACTGTAGGAAAATAGAGAGGTCACAAAATTATTCTTTTTTGCAGAGGAAGACTTAGAGGGCAAAACAGAGGAAGAAATAGAAATGATGAAGTTAATGGGATTTGCCTCCTTTGACTCCACAAAAGTAAGTAAAACGTGCAACATTCTCATTTGAATTTTTTGTCTGTTTGTTTATTGTTTTTCTTCAGGGTAAGAAGGTGGATGGCTCTGTAAATGCCTATGCCATAAATGTCTCTCAGAAGAGGAAGTACAGGTATGCATAGCCCCCATTATTATGTTTGAACTAAAAAACAATGAATTTTCTCTTCTCATCATAGGCAGTACATGAATCGAAAAGGTGGATTCAACAGACCTTTGGATTTCATTGCATGAGAATTGAAGTGTTGAAGGATGATTTTTTTTCCCCTCATCTTGGTCAGAGAGTGGATTTTGTATTTTGTATTTAACTTGCATTCAAAAAACAGGATCTCAGTTCTCCTTTCTTGTAAAGTAAGAAAATCTTATTTATGATATATGCAGTTAACTTACCTTGCCTCAACAGAAGAAAGGTTAAATATTACATTTTTTTCTTTTAGGAAATATCATTTGTGGCAGGCGTCAACCCCATTTTATTTGTCCTTATTCCTGTGGAAGCAGTATATGTTTTCTTCCTGAATGCTCATTAGGACTTCTTAAAAAACATGAAAGTAATTTGGAAGTAAGTTTATCCAATAAAGCAGTATTTCTACCCTTTTAGATTTGATAAATATTTTTATTACTAAAGAATCTCCCCAGACATTTTCTTTTTTTTTTCACACATAGATTTAAGTATCTTGATTGTTAGTAGTCTAAAAATGGGAAGAATGAAAAAGCATAACTAGATTTTTCTATCTTCTGTGGTCGCCCGCCCCCCCCCAAAAAAATACCATTTATGGTTCTCTCCGCAAGTATAAAAGCATTACATGCAAAAAAAAGATCTCAGAGAAAACAAAAGTAAAAGAAAAGCAGAAAATCACCTGTTATCTACTCCCAGAAATAATCAATTTCAACATTTTGGTATATGTTTTTCCAGGCTTCTTTGGGTTGATCCCACCTATGAGATCAGAATATGTATGCAGTTCTTTCTTTAACCCTTTTTTCTCCTATGTACTGTGAACATTTAAAAAGTACTTTTAAATATTCTTTGGAAACTTAGCTTTTAGTAACTACTTGGTTGTATCATAATTTATTAACTAATGTTTTATTGGTAAACATTGGCTTGCCTCCCATGACTTGCCATTATAATTAAAACTGTGACTACTATCTGTCTCCATTACATACATATTTTTGTATGTTTCATTATTTCCTCAGGGT